GGGCGCGGTGGCTCACGGCTGTAACCCCAGCACTTTGGGAGACCCAGGAGGGCGGATCACCTGAAGTCAGGAGTTCGAGACCAGCCTGGCCAAAATGGGGAAACCCCATCTCTACTAAAAATACAAAAATTAGCCAGGCGTGGTGGCGCGTGCCTGCAGTCCCAGCTACTCGGGAGGCTGAGGCAGGAAAATTGCTTGAACCCAGGAGGCAGAGGTTGCAGTGAGCCGAGAGCGCGACACTGCACTCCAGCCTGGGCGACAGAGGAGACTCCATCTCAGAAAAAAAAAAAAAAAAAAAAAAAAAAAAAAAAAAAAAAGGCATGCCTAATAGTATTTATAAAATACTCGCATACATTTTACATGTTAATATTATTACGAAATAAAGTAACGTTTATATAATTATTTCAATAGCTATTCCTATTTAAGTAATAATTGGGTAAATTTAACAGCAAATACAAGAAAAAACTGCATGGCAAGCTATTTTCCTTAAAACATGATTCTGAACACTAAACGTTACAAAAACAGATACTTGCTACAACTGTGAAGGAGAAACTGCATTTCCCTATTATTACAAGAACAAAGGTTTTCACAAAAAAATTTAAGGACTCTACAGCCGCCTTGTTCTTTGTTATCCCACCCCTGCCCGCCTCGGCTAACGGTTTTGGGGCCCGTTTGCTTGGTGCGTCTGGAACTCCTCGGGCGGCGGGCGTCTCGCAGGAAAAACCGCGGCCCGTACTGCGCCGGGAGCAGAAGCGCTGGTGGCCCTCGTAGGTCCCGTGGGCTGCCTCCCCCTCCTGCAGACACTCGAGGAGCCATCCGGCCGCGTCTCTCGCCGCCCGGCCCCGCCACTAGGCTGCCGCCTCCGCCGCTGCACAGAGAAGGGCGAAGACCCGCCCCTGCAGGTGATTGACGGGCACTCTCCTCCAATGGTCAACGCGCTCGGCCCCGGCGGGCTGGGCAAGGGCCGCGGCTCGCGGAGGAATCTCTCTTGCCCTTTAGTCCCGGGCAAGGTGTTGCGGCCGGCGCCATTTTCTCGAGCCGCCTGTTTCGGGTGCCGCCATGTTGGTGAGGAGAAATCACCGTTACGGCCACTGTCCAAATCCCCGCGTCGCTGCACGCCGCCCGCCCGCTCCCACGCCACAGCCACCGGCGGCGAATAGAGACTAGAGCGGCAGCGCCGGCAGCGCGGGGCCGTTGCCCAGTGTTTGCAGTTAGAGCCCCATCTCTCTGGCGTGGTTGTTAATAGACTGGAAAGTCTGTGTCTGTGTCGCTCACTAGTAACCGTGAGTTTTTACCACTTCGTCACCTGTCGGCGGCGGCCGGGAGCAGGTTCCCGCAGGCGGCGCGGGGGGTCTTCCCCGCGCCCCGCCGCCGCCGGCCTCGCAGACCTGCCCTCCAGCCCCGCCCCGTTCTTGACCAAACATGACAGACTCTGAACATGCAGGGCACGACAGGTCGGGAACCCTTCTTGTCTGTCTTTCTGTCGGATATTTGAAAATTAAAATTTTCCTTCTATAGAGAAGATGGCGAATTAGAAGATGGTGAAATAGACGATGCAGGATTTGAAGAAATACAAGAAAAAGAAGCAAAAGAGAATGAAAAGCAGAAAAGTGAGAAAGCCTACAGAAAATCAAGAAAAAAACATAAGAAAGAGAGAGAGAAGAAAAAATCCAAAAGGAGAAAACGTGAGAAACATAAGGTTAGTTAGAATCTACTTTTTATTCTTTTGATATGTAACATATTTGTCTTTCCCCTCCCTTCAGCATAATTCCCCATCTAGTGATGATAGTTCGGACTACAGCCTTGATTCAGATGTTGAACATACAGAAAGTTCCCATAAAAAAAGAACTGGTTTCTACAGGGATTATGACATTCCATTTACTCAGGTATTGCCATTTTTTTGTTTTGTGATAAAACAAATCCTGATAATGATTGTCCATTTTCACTTAGCGTGGACATATATCAGGAAGCTACATAACATCAAAGAAGGGTCAACATAACAAAAAATTTAAAAGTAAAGAATATGATGAGTACAGCACCTACAGTGATGACAACTTCGGTAACTACAGTGATGACAACTTTGGTAACTACGGTCAGGAAACAGAGGAAGATTTTGCCAATCAGCTGAAACAATACAGGCAAGCTAAAGAAACCTCAAATATTGCTTTAGGGTCATCATTTTCTAAAGAATCAGGAAAAAAACAGAGAATGAAAGGAGTTCAGCAAGGTAAGTTTGAAATTACAGTCTGTCTTAGAATGTTTTAAATTTAAGTACATTTTAACTTTTCTAGGTATTGAACAGAGAGTTAAAAGTTTTAATGTTGGTCGTGGACGTGGCTTGCCGAAGAAAATCAAACGAAAAGAACGTGGGGGAAGAACCAATAAAGGGCCTAATGTGTTTTCAGTATCGGATGACTTTCAAGAGGTACTAAGAATTTATGTATAAGGAGGGGAGGATGCTGCATTCAAATGGAATTTTTTTCTTGCAGTATAATAAACCAGGGAAAAAATGGAAGGTTATGACTCAGGAATTTATTAATCAGCACACAGTGGAACACAAAGGAAAACAAATCTGTAAATACTTCCTGGAAGGGAGGTGTATTAAGGTAAATTTATAGAGGTATCATAAGTCATTTTATTCTTTTTTCTTTTTTTTTTTTTTGTGAATAGGGAGATCAGTGTAAATTTGATCATGATGCAGAGTTGGAGAAAAGAAAAGAGATCTGCAAATTTTATTTACAAGGATATTGTACCAAAGGAGAGAACTGCATTTATATGCATAATATCCTTTATTTAAAATGTATGTTAAATAAATACTTGGTCTTTTCCTTAATATTTTTATTTACATGAATTTCCATGCAAGTTCTATCATAGTGGAGCAAAATGTTACCAGGGAGACAACTGTAAATTTTCCCATGATGATCTAACTAAAGAAACAAAGAAACTTTTGGACAAAGTGAGTAATATTTTTGTACCTTGATTATGTCTTTGAAATAGTAATCTTTGCCAATTATTTTTAGGTGTTGAATACTGATGAAGAACTCATAAATGAAGATGAAAGAGAATTAGAGGAACTTAGAAAGCGTGGCATAACTCCTCTTCCCAAACCACCTCCAGGGGTTGGGCTTCTGCCAACCCCTCCAGAGCATTTTCCCTTTTCTGATCCTGAAGACGATTTTCAGACAGATTTCTCTGATGATTTTAGGAAAATTCCATCTCTTTTTGAAATAGTTGTAAAACCTACTGTGGATTTAGCGCATAAAATTGGGAGGAAGTAAGTGAAAAACTTTCAAAATGACATCAAATGAACTAAGAAATATTATTATTTCTGTCTACAGGCCACCAGCATTTTATACCAGTGCCTCACCACCAGGACCACAATTTCAGGGAAGCAGTCCACACCCTCAACATATCTATAGTTCTGGGTCAAGTCCAGGTCCTGGACCTAACATGTCTCAGGGACACAGTAGTCCTGTGATGCACCCAGGCTCCCCTGGACATCACCCATGTGCAGGACCTCCTGGTCTACCAGTGCCACAGAGCCCACCTTTACCACCTGGTCCACCTGAAATTGTAGGTCCTCAAAATCAAGCTGGAGTGCTTGTTCAACCAGACACATCTTTGACACCACCAAGTATGGGTGGGGCTTACCACTCCCCAGGCTTTCCAGGACATGTGATGAAAGTACCCAGAGAGAATCACTGTTCTCCAGGTTCATCATACCAGCAAAGTCCTGGTGAAATGCAGCTCAACACCAATTATGAGTCCCTGCAAAACCCAGCTGAGTTTTACGATAATTACTATGCACAGCATTCTATACATAATTTTCAGCCACCCAATAACTCTGGTGGTAAGTTTACTTTTTTGAAATAATTTATTCCTAATGACTGTCTCTCCCCATGTTATACATGTAGATGGGATGTGGCATGGTGAATTTGCCCAGCAGCAGCCTCCTGTTGTTCAAGACTCACCTAACCATGGGAGTGGGTCTGATGGCAGCAGCACTAGGACAGGCCATGGCCCTCTGCCTGTACCAGGCCTCCTCCCTGCAGTGCAAAGAGCTCTTTTTGTAAGACTTACTCAGAGATACCAAGAAGATGAAGAACAAACCAGCACCCAACCTCATAGGGCACCAAGCAAGGAAGAAGGTGTGTCAGAAGTTATTAATAGCATCTTACCTAAAGTTTATAATAAGTTTTTGTCTGCATTTAGATGATACAGTTAACTGGTATTCCAGTAGTGAAGAGGAAGAAGGAAGCAGTGTCAAATCAATACTGAAAACATTACAGAAACAAACAGAAACTTTAAGGAATCAGCAACAACCTTCCACAGAACTCAGCACTCCTACTGATCCAAGACTTGCTAAAGAGAAAAGTAAAGGAAACCAAGTGGTTGACCCTAGGCTTAGGACTATCCCAAGGCAAGACATTAGAAAGCCTTCTGAGTCTGCCCCACTGGATCTTAGACTTGCGTGGGATCCCAGGAAATTGAGAGGGAATGGAAGTGGTCACATAGGCTCTTCTGTTGGTGGAGCAAAGTTTGATTTGCATCATGCAAATGCTGGCACTAATGTCAAACACAAAAGAGGCGATGATGATGATGAAGATACAGAAAGAGAACTGAGAGAAAAAGCTTTCTTAATACCTTTGGATGCCTCACCTGGCATAATGCTCCAGGATCCAAGGTCACAATTGAGACAGTTCAGTCACATTAAAATGGACATTACTCTAACCAAACCCAACTTTGCAAAACACATCGTGTGGGCTCCCGAAGACTTACTTCCAGTACCTTTACCTAAACCTGATCCAGTGTCTTCAATCAATTTACCTCTGCCCCCACTTATAGCTGACCAGAGGCTAAATAGATTATGGAATACAAAAAGTGATCTTCATCAAAATACAGTGTCCATTGATCCAAAATTAGCAGCCAAAGCCAAAATTAACACAACAAACAGAGAAGGCTACCTAGAACAATTTGGAGACTCACACGGTTCAGGAGCTAAATTAGGAGATCCTAGACTACAAAAAAATTTTGATCCTAGGCTTCACAGACTGCCCAATACAGAGTCTCATCAAGTGGTTATGAAGGATTCACATGCATCAAAGGGTGCCCCTCACTTACCCAGATCAAACCCTGGTTCATCACAGCCCTCAGGGGCAGGAACTAGCAATTCTGGTTCCGGGGCTCTGCCTCCATATGCCCCTAAACTCTCTTCCTCAGCTGGCCTTCCACTGGGAACTTCCACTTCAGTTCTTAGTGGTATTAGTTTGTATGACCCTAGGGATCACGGTTCATCATCCACATCAGAGCTAGCAACAGCTTCTTCAGGAGAAAACTCAAAGAACCAGAAAAAAAGTGGTGGCTTAAAAAGTAGTGACAAAACTGAACCTTCTCCTGGAGAAGCCATCCTTCCACAAAAACCCAGTCCAAACGTGGGAGTCACTCTTGAGGGGCCAGCTGACCCACAGGCGGACGTTCCCAGGAGTTCTGGTAAGGTTCAGGTCCCAGCAGTGCACAGCCTTCCTGTTCAGGCATTAACAGGCTTAATTAGGCCACAGTACAGTGATCCAAGGCAGGCAAGGCAGCCAGGACAGGGGAGCCCGACCCCAGATAATGATCCCGGTAGAGAAACAGATGACAAATCTCTGAAAGAGGTTTTTAAAACTTTTGATCCAACTGCTTCACCATTTTGTTAGCTATTGTGTAACTGAGCAATTCTTTTCACTCTTGTGACTATCTCAGTCCTCTGCTGTTTTGTAACTGGTTTACCTCTATAGTTTATTTATTTTTAAATTATAAACACTTTTCAGCTGCTAGTATCAGAACCACATGAAGTTATAGCCTCTAAAGCCTGTGGTATTTTATATAATATTTTTATAACTTTAAGAGACTGTAGTAATTGACCTAAAAACTTATGTTAGCTTCAGTAAAAGTACTTTTATTGTAAATAAACAATCATGAACTCAACACTCTGCCTGAATATATGCCAGTTGTCTTTCATAATCAATGTTTAGATAAATGATTGCCACTTTTTATATGGTTGTTTAGTTTCAAGCAATATGATGTACATTACTTTTGAGAAACAGTATTTTGACTAGGACCTCTCTTATTTGTCAGCACAGAACTGATTAATATGTAATGCTACCTGCTAATTAAAATGTAAAATCAAGTAAAGAAAACATTTTAAAATTACAATTAGCAGAGCAGTTCATGTTTAAGGGCATCACTTTTATTAGTATTGGCAATATTATTTGTGTAAATGAAGCATTTGAATGTCATATCTTTTTAAAGTATTTTATTGTATACTGTATCATAGAAGTTGGAGGTATATAAATAGAACATTTTGCTAAAGTGAAAAATTTCCAAGTTCTCTAGCATAACTTTTTACATTTAATTTTTCATATGAAATAGCAATTAGTTACTGCTGTGTTACATTGTGATGTTTATGTATGTCAATGTTTTTGTCTTTAACAGCATAATTTATATTGCTTTTTCAAATGATGTAGCTGCATTAATTGTGTTCATCATGACTTTGGCGATTTTTAACAAAATTTTTAAAGACCCAGTGAGAGTCTGTAGTGATTATTACACGGATAATGTTTTAAATGTCTAGGTTCTGTATTTTTTTCTTAAATAGCAAGAAAATACAGATTGCTAGTATAGTCAACAGTATTTGGCTATCAATAAAGAATCTCTTTAAGATCTCACCCGGCTGGCATTCTGTAACAGAGGGGATTACCTGGTGTTTTAAGTATTTAATGTCCTCATAGTGTGGAAATCCCCTAAATTGATTAGAAATTGTATTTTATGAAAAATAACTTGTATTCATTCTTGTGTATTTATTACAATATATAAATAATGGCAACTCTTTGTTTTATACATATATAATTTATAACTGAATCTAAGTATTAGACTGCTACTCATATTTTGAACTGCAGGTGTAGGACAGTGTTTGCTGGTAACAACTCCAATGTGTATTAATAACTTGAAAAGGAGCATTTCACTATAAAAGATAATGAAGTAGGTAATGAAATCAGTCCTTGAATGAAAGCAGTGCCCTTGAGAAGGGATTTTTTTTTAAATATACAGTAAAATATTTCGTGGGAACCTAACACTCACATAGCATATGGTTTATTAATAATGCATATCCTTTCTAATCACTTCTTCAATTCTTTTTGCTGCAGTTCTGTGCTAAAATGGGGTTGTGGTTAAGTGAACGAGAACTCTGCCTACCTAAGAAGTTCATTGTGTTCTAAGTGGAAGGAGAGTTACTGAAGGGAATGTGAATTTTTACCGTTTGTACTTAAGATACATTTGTTGTCTAAAATGGCTCTGGATAACATTTTTGGGTTAAAAAATGTAATTTAAAGCCACCATAGAAAGTATTTTCTGATTTACTGTCCAAATGAATTTTGTTGTTAATTGAGAAGTCAATAAAATGGATTAAACTGACAGAAAAAAAACATATATATATATCCCAAGGTGTAATTTACTCTTTTGTCAGGATAAAATCAGAAAAATGGCTGATTTTAGTAAATGAAATTTTTAGCAAATCTTTCATTCATGTAGTTTATAATTATTGTGTCAAGCAGTGCTGTTTACATTTTAAGCATCATACAAAAAAGATAATTTGGCTTGCTAAACATCAAAATAGAATCCAAACTCTTAACCGAATATCTTTTTTACAACTAAAAGAGATATTCCAAGATTTATTAAAGAGTCAGGTTTAAAAGTTATTAATGCAAATTATGTAATGTTCATTTATTCAGTATTCTTGAGTCCCTGTTACCTCAATTGGTGTTCTAGAGGCTATTTTACAAGAAAGTTTGAACTTAGTTTCAAATTTGACAATATATTTTATATGAAAATGTTTATGTTTAAAATAACTTATTTATTATGCAGCATTTTTATTGTGATAACGTTAGTTTATGGGATATTCTGTCATATCCTGTAAACATAGTTTATTTTTCTTCTTTTTTCCCATTTTCTCATACAAATTGAATAAGTAGCCATTTTCCCCCAATGAATACCTCTTCTTTTAGGTCAATTGGTGTTTTTAGAATCCATGTAATTTGATTTGCACTGTTAGATTGAAAAGTAAGTTACGTTCCTGTTCTTAGAAGCCACACATTTAGAGATAACAGAAATAACTTGAGTCTTAAGAGTATGGATAGGCTCATCCAATGAGATGTAACTTAGCTATTCATACTGTTTGTGATGGAAATTCTATACCTGTTTACTGTGATGATGAATACAGTGGATATAGCAGGGGGTTGAAATGGAACACACAGAAGATCATGACAATTGAGATTCAGCAACTGCTGTCTCATATCTTGGTTAAGACCTCATTGTGAACCTTGAACACAAATCAGATGTTGGAGTGATTTCAAACTCTATTTCAACAATTGGGTCTGTTTCTATATGGACCCTCTATTTCCCAGCTGAATGTTTCAAACCCCCAAATTAGGCTGCAACCGAAAGAGCCTAATTGTGAAATGATGTGCGCTTATGTTTCTGTTTATCCTTTAGCCATGGAACTTTAAAGAGTAGTGTTCCTCCTACTTACTTTAAGCTGGAAGAAGAGTTGAGTAGTAAATCCTGTGTGAACTTTTAGCTCAGCTACTCTGCTGAATTAATTAGAGGTAGGAAGGACTTACAAGGGCTGGAAGTTTAAAGAGAATAAATTCATATTTTTTGTTCTGAATTGATTTCTGTGTAATTTATATCAGTATCTAGTTGCTTATCTGTGAAATTGGGTTAATTTTTATTGATCACATTTGATGTAAAGAATGAATTATTTTTGTAAAGTATTTGTAAATATAAAATTGCTTTATAACTTGAATGAACATAATCATTATGCTCCCATTAGGGTGCATTAAGTTGTACAAATTCCAAAATAACATGGTATGGTTTGTATGGTTTAGCAATTTTACGAAGCTTCAGATGACATGCACTGGTGACACAACAGTAGAATTTCCTGAGAGGTTGAGTGAATATTAACCCATCAAGTTAGCAATTTCCTTAACTACATGAGTATCAGGAAGACAGGACTTCCCTGCCTTAGAGCTATATAGACTTGGGCCTCTTCAAGATCTGACTTCTCTGCACATTCTATACAGGTTGGATATTGATGGAGGGTTAAAAATGCTATGACAGTTCATGGTGCATGGTGTGTTTGTTTAAATCATAGCATGTTTAGGCAAAGTGGCCAGCTCATTCAATATAAGAGCCACCAGCTCTTAGAAACAACAGATATATTCACACCCAGTCTGTAATATGTATTTCTTCAGGCATGTCACACTGCGGTCTTCCTGAAAGACTACTTACTTCATAAAGGTATTATGTTTCTTTAATTAATGGCCACTAGAAGTTAGGAAGCTCCTAGGGACCAGGATATGAGATCTTAAAGAGGCTGTCAGAATCTCTTCATTTGCATGACATAGAATCTGTGGTGGAGATGTTTTCCCTGATGTTTTTGGAGGGTTGGACTGTGTTGAAGGCTGTACCTTGGTGGGGGTGGTCTGCAGTCATGCAGTCCACTGATAGGGTCCCCCACCCCGCAAGCTTCAATAATTGAGCTTTCTGTTAATTTCTTGAATTATCTTTTCAAAAATGGTTTGGCAGCACTTGATGACATTATGTTCAAAATTAAGTCCAGTAAAATATATAAGCATTTGTAAACTATAATTATAGTTTAAATAAGACTTAGTTTAGGAAATCCAAGTTTTGACATATATAACCAAACGGCCTAAGAGTTCAAAGCTATTTTCTTAGGTGTTACACCTTAGCATTTACATAATGCCTTCTCCCCAAGCAGTTTCATGTGGTTTGCAGAAAGTTTTGGCAGCTACCAGTCACTATATTGCTGGAGTTTTGTGTTTGAGTATGTCATTTATGTCATTTATCAGCAGTATCTGCCAGTTGTGACAAAGCCCTCCCTATTATCCTGCCTTTCCTGGAAAGGATACAGACCCAAGAAAAGTTAACATCTACATAGTACTTAGAATTTCTAATTTTAAAATAAGAAACAAAAAGCACATTTAAAATAATATTTTATGCTTTTGGAGACAGGACCCACATGTATCTCCTTATTTTTATACTTGCCATAGAAACAAGCCTAGTTGTAGGCCTACAGTGGGTGCTTTGTTAACTGCTTGTTGATGGCTTCCTGACATCCATCCAAATGTCACTTTTACAGATGCTGTCACCCGTTAAACAGGTGTGGCAGAAGTATTCCATGACTGCATTAGGAAGAATGCACCTTATGGGTTATATCTCTTTTGGTAGACAGCCCACCTGCTCTTTTTTGTCCCCACCCTCAGCCCAAGCAATGTGAAGACAGATTATGGCAACTTAGGAGCTCCATGTTTCCATAATAATTCATAACTTTAAGAGTCCTCCAGACTTACAAGATTACTTCATGGTGAAAGTTTGGATTGATCAATAATTTATTCCTATAAAGGTCTGCAGGATTTTTTCTGTAACCAGAAAAGTAACTGCATAGCCATTCTTTTTTTTTTTTTTTAATTTGTTGTTGTTTTTGTTTGAGACAGAGTCTTCATTCTTGTTGCCCAGGCTGGAGTGTAATGGTGCAATCTCGGATCACTGCAACCTCTGCCTCCCAGGTTCAAGTGATTCTCCTGCCTCAGACTCCCAAGTAGCTGGGCTTACAGGCACGTGCCACCACACCCAGCTAATTTATTGTATTTACTAGAGACGGGGTTTCACCATGTTGATCAGGCTGATCTTGAACTCCTGACCCCAGGTGATCCACCCGCCTCAACCTCCAAAAGTGTTGGGGTTACAGGCGTGAGCCACCGTGCTCAGCCTGTTTTTTATTTATTTTTTTGAGACAGTCTCACTTTGTCGCTCAGGCTGAAGTGCAGTGGCGCTATCAGCTCACAGCAGCCTCCGCCTCCCAGGTTCAAGCAATTCTCCCACCTTAGCTTCCTGAGTAGCTGGAACTACAGGTGTGTGCCACCACACCCAGCTAATTTTTGTATTTTTTTGGTAGAGACAGGGTTTGACCATGTTGGCCAAGCTGATCTTGAACTCCTGGCCTCAAGTGATCCACCAGTCTTGGCCTCTCAAAGTGCTGGGATCACAGGCATGAGCCACCACGCCTGGCCCAGTCTTTTTTTTTAATTATTATTTATTTTTATTTATTTATTTTTTGAGACGGAGTCTTGCTCTGTTGCCCAGGCTGGAGTGTAGTGGCATGATCTTGGCTCACTGCAACCTCTGCCTCTGGGTTCAAGCAATTCTCCTGCCTCAGCCTTCTGAGTAGCTGGGATTATAGGCATGCGCCACCACAACCAGCTAATTTTTTATATTTTTGGTAGAGACACAGTTTCATCATGTTGGCCCGGCTGGTCTCAAACTCCTTACCTCAAGTGATCTGCCCGCCTCAGCCTCCCAAAGTGCTGGGATTACAGGCGTGAGCCACTGTGCCTGGCCAGTCTTTTATTTTAAAATAAATACTTAGTCCTAACCTAGTGAATTATCAATAGCATTTAAAATTCCTTCTATCCTGATACCATGAACAGTAATTTTCCCTTTTAAGTTATGATTTGACTCTAATTTTGGGTCTTGTATCTGGTCTTTAAACACCTTTCGTTACCCTTTGGAATAGAACAATCATGCTACTGTTAGCAAAATTATTGTAGGCATAAGGAAGAGCTGTGAGTTCAAAGAAGATTGTGAGTTCTTGGAATAGTATTTTACAGCGTTGTTTATTCTTGACCTTCTTGTTTTTTAAGCTTAGAGTTTATAAGAAAAAAGTGAATATATAGCTAATTATAGCATTTTAGAAAAAATTAGCTCTGCAGATAGTCAGGCCCCATACTTCTTGGCTCATTACTGATTTTAATACCTTCATGAGAGTATTAAGGTTGAAAGGAATGGTGAAATTTGCATTATCAGAGGTCTGATATGTAATTTATTGTAAAGAAATTAAATATATAGAGGCTCAATTAAAAAATAACCATATTCTCAAACCTCCATTACCACTAATATCTTGGGGTTGTCAATGATAGACTATATATATATGTATGTATATGTGTGTATATATATATATATATATATATATATATATATATATATATATATATATATATATATAATTTTTTTTTTTTGAGACGGAGTCTTGCTCTGTCACCCAGGCTGGAGTACAGCTCACAGCAACCTCTGCCTCCCAGGTTCAAGCAATTCTGCCTCAGCCTCCCGAGTAGCTGGAATTACAGACGCCTGCCACCACACCCAGCTAATTTTTCGTATTTTTTAGTAGAGATGGGGTTTCACCATGTTGGCCAGGCTGATTTCGAACTCCTGACCTCAAATGATCCACCGACCTGAGCCTCCCAAAGTGCTGGCCTTACAGGCATGAGCCACCACACCTGGCCTAGACTATACCTTTTATACACTTTTTAAATAGAGAAAGTGAAAAATGATAAACTAACCATTATAAAATAGAGGTTTGAGTCCACCTGTATTTTACAGAAATTTGCCCTCAAATGTTTGAGAGGGAAGTCACATATGATAGAAAAATATCTTTTCAAGGGTAGAATGATATTTCCTTATAAAAGTGACAATCAAAAAAGACTCATTTGTATACTTGCCAAAGTTTAAAAGTTTTTTACATTCCTTACCCTAAACCCACTGCCCCATCCACCCAGAATTCAGAAAGGGTTTGGCATAGATCCAGGGCTCCAGGGCCCAGGTCATTTTGTTATTAGTCTAGGGCTTTTGTCCTCCACAGTCTAGGCAGGGCATCTTTGTATGTGTGTTGCTGGTTGGGGCCAGGGACGGGGGCAGGCGGGAGTTGTCCAGGTTTAAGATTGTTTGTTTTCCATCAGATCCACAAGCAATATCTGTGGGCTGAAATCCAGGTTATACCTATTCACTATGACTTTTTTTTTTTTTAACTTTCTACTGTAATTATTTCAGTTCCCCGAAGTTGTATCTCAAATGTTGGGGAAATGCTGCCTTGACTATTTTACTTTGGAAGGTTTTACTAGATATCAGTTTAGTAGATTAATGACGTTGTTAATCTGTCTGCTCAAAAGACACCAGCAAGGGGGTATACTTTGCTGAACTGATAAATTATTCTATTAAGGACTAACCCAGTACTTGGCAAAATTAGGAATAACTTTTCCCCTCCTTCTTTACTAATAAATTTTCCAAGTTGCATACTGTTGTTGCAAGTTTCTGTAATTTTTTTCTGTATACCTTTCTATTGTCTGAATTTAAATAAAAATGTTTCTAATAATATCTGTCTGGCAGTGTGATGCTTTGCTTTAA